GCTCACGCCTGTAATCCCAGCACTTTGAGAGGCCAAGGCGGGCAGATCACGAGGTCAGGAGTTCCAGACCAGCCTGACCAACATGATAAAACCCCGTCTCTACTAAAATTACAAAAATTAGCTGGGCGTGGTGGCACCCGCCTGTAATCCCAGCTACTCAGGAGGCTGAGGCAGAAGAACCGCTTGAACCCGGGAGGCGGAGGTTGCAGTGAGCGGAGATCACACCACTGCACTCCAGCCTGAGTCACAGAGCGAGACTCCGTCTCAATAAATAAACAAACTGGAAGCTCTTTGAAACCAAAACCACGTATGTCTTCAGCTTTAGGTACAGAGTCTTGCACAAAATAGACATCTTTTTATTTATTTACTTTAGAGACGGGGTCTCGTTTAGACATGGGGTCTCCATATGTTGCCCAGGCTGGAGTGCAGTGGCTATTCACAGGTGCGATCATATCATAGCTGACGGCAGCCTCAAATTCCTGGGGTCAAGTGATCCTCCCGCTTCAGCCTCCCAAATACTTGGGACTACTAGATACTCGAGAAAAGGCAAGAATGTGGTCTGAATGCTGGGAAAGCAGTTCATCTGGTAAAGAGAGGAGGGGATTCCAGGTGAGGAACAGGTGTGTGCAAAGACCGGAAGCCATCCTTAAGAAAGGCGTGGTTGGAGCACAGCGTAGGAGCCAGAGGGCAAAGGTGCTGGGCAGGAGAGGCGGGAGGACAGAGATGGCGCAGGAGTGCGGTTCCACAGGGTCAGGTTCCTAACACGCTGGCCAGAGCAGGGAGCCGACCTCCAAACTCTCAGGGAAGAGAACCAGGTTGCCCACCGGCGGCACCTCGCACCTCGCCCTGACCACAAGCACGTGCGCCCAACCCGCCTCGCACCCCGGCCCGGGTAGGGGGCTCAGGGGACTCCCGGGGCACTCAGGAGGGACGCCCCGGGCGGGGCGCGCAGGCGCGCTGAGGCCGTGAGCCCCAAGGGGCGGGCGGGTGCGCGCGCTTTCTCGCGCACGCGCGCACGGAGGGGGCGACGGCCGCTGTGACGCTGCGGCGGCGGCGGGCGGGCGGCGGCGCGTGAGGCGCGCGATCCCCGGTGTCTTGGGAGCAGTGCCCCGGCCCCCGCCGCTCCCGCCGCCGCCATGTCGGGCCGGTCGGTCCGGGCGGAGACCCGCAGCCGGGCCAAGGACGACATCAAGAAGGTGATGGCGGCCATCGAGAAAGTGCGGAAATGGTGAGGGGCCGGAGCTTAGGGGGCTGGCGGGGTTAGACTAGTTTTCTTTCTTTTTTTTTTTGAGACGGAATCTCGCTCTGTCACCCAGGCTGGAGTGCATTGGCGCAATCTCGGCTCACTGCAACCTCTGCCTCTCAGGTTCAAGCAATTCTCCTGCCTCAGCCTCCTGAGTAGCTGGGACTACAGGTGCGTGCCACCACACCCAGCTAATTTTTTGTTTTATCCGTTCTAAGAAGTGTCTTTCTTTTAGGGAGAAGAAGTGGGTGACTGTGGGTGACACGTCCCTGAGGATATTTAAGTGGGTTCCTGTGACAGACAGCAAGGAGGTAAGTGTGGAAGAAAATCAAAAGATACCATTTCTGTCATATTCCTCTTTTTTTCCTTTTCTAGAAAGAAAAGTCAAAATCGAACAGTTCAGCAGCCCGAGAACCTAATGGCTTTCCTTCTGATGCCTCAGCCAATTCCTCTCTCCTTCTTGAATTCCAGGGTGAGTTGCATCTCTGTGTCTTCCTTGCAGGACAGCTGCTGCCTTTGTTCTGTTTGGTTTTCAGACGAAAACAGCAACCAGAGTTCCGTGTCTGACGTCTATCAGCTTAAGGTGGACAGCAGCACCAACTCAAGCCCCAGCCCCCAGCAGAGTGAGTCCCTGAGCCCAGCACACACCTCCGACTTCCGCACGGATGACTCCCAGCCCCCAACGCTGGGCCAGGAGATCCTGGAGGGTGAGTCGTGGTTGGCCGAGGATGAGTTTCCTCTGCCCTCAGGCCGACCCTACTGCCTTTTCAGAGCCCTCCCTGCCCTCCTCGGAAGTTGCTGATGAACCTCCTACCCTCACCAAGGAAGAACCAGTTCCACTAGAGACACAGGTAAGCAATCACTTTGAGTTTTCCAGTTTTTTGCCCTGGCATTCCATGCTCTGCCTGCTCCTAGGTCGTTGAGGAAGAGGAAGACTCAGGTGCCCCGCCCCTGAAGCGCTTCTGTGTGGACCAACCCACAGTGCCGCAGACGGCGTCAGAAAGCTAGCACCATCCCGGCCCTCCGCCTCCTGGCCCTGCCTCTATTTATTGCATTCTGGTTCTGGCCGCGCCGCGTTGCTGGGGTAAGGGCAAGCACTGGGGTCAAGAGCCTGCACACATGAGCCTTCCGGGCTGGAAGGCTGGCGTAGGACTTGGGGCTGTAGCATCATCTTCCTGACCCTGGCACCTGTGTCTACTTGCTCCCGAGAAGAGGAGCGCTCATGTCTTTTTTGCACCCCAAGTTGGCTGGAGCATCGGCCACCCCAAGATTCATCTGTGACCTCCAGGCAGCAGTCTCTGCTCCAGAATCTCTGGACGGAGCTGCTGGCAGCTTCTGCGAGAAGAGAGAGATGTGGAAGGCACCTTCTAGAAGAGAGCGTGCCTCAGGTTACTTGAACTTGAACGGAGACTGTAGACTCCCGGACTTTCCCCTAGGACTGGGGGCCCTGTAGGCTGCTGTTGGAGGACTGGGTAGAGACATTGGAGGGAAGGGAAGGGCTTTTCTCCACACAAGGGCAGAGAGTCCGTCTAGATTTCTTGCTGTCCTGCCAGCTCTGCCCATGCCTGAGGTGGTCCTACCTCTCACGGGCACCCTAGCTGCTGACAGCCCTTTGTGGCCGCCGTCCCCATCCCCTGCCCTCAGCACACACATCTGCACACACGCAGCTTTGTTCTCACCTCTACCTGTCATTCCAGCATCCCTGCCTCTTGTCACAAACTGCCCCAGCAAGAATTTGAGGTTCTGACAACAGTACCCATCCCCCACAGTACCCCTTCAGCTCAGTTTCTAGAAAGCTCCCTTTTCTTTGAAATCTGCATGTTGAATTGAACTTTGTGATTTTATTTTTTGTTTCAAAAAAGTTTAAGAAAATGGAAATGGGCAACAGTGAGTGAAGACATATTTTAGCACTGAATAGAATATTTTTAAAATTAAACTATTTGAAATATGTCCTGTTGGTATCTGAGTGCTTCCTTCTTGAA